AGGGTGGATAAAGGATCTGGAGAGTTTACCTTAGTTTTTAGCCCATCATTGTTTTTCCAAACCTCAGGAGCTTGGAAAGGTAAAAGGAGCAGGCAGACATGGGCAGAAGATGGACGATTTCAGAGGTGAACAGAATTAAAGAAAGAAAGGGGTGGTCGGTGCAATAAACACATGGGGTAGAGAAATGTATGACGTGAGGGATGTGCAAAGGAAGGGAGGAAAATCTATGCGGACTCGGGGGCAGGGGAGGAACCAAGGGGTGATTAATAAGAAATTGGAAGAATGAAACAAAACGTGTTGATAGCAATACAGAAGGTAAAAGGAAGAGAAATGATAGAATATTCCTAAAGTGGAGGTCAACAGAAAAAGCACTATGAAATTAATACAGTAGTAAAGAGGGGGAAGGGAGGAATTGCTGAACAAGATGAGATGGGAAGAGAGTATGGTACAAAGAAGGTAAATGGATGGCAAACGAAGGAGTGCTGAGGCAGATCAGAGCTGCACAGAGCTTGGTAGGAGGAAAAGAGGAGAGGATGAGGTATCAAAGGAAACAAATGCCTCTGGTGTGAGGAGGACACAGCGTGACTGATGCGAAGAGAGCGAGAGCACTGCGGGGGCGCCGGGGGGTTGGAAAAAAAGCATAGCACAAATAGCAGGAATACCACTGGGCGAAGCCCCAGAAGAGAGAAATGCCCAAGAGAGGGAGAGAAAGCAGAAATATCCAGGGAAGAGACAGAGAGAGAGAGAACCTCACGAGCATTCATTTCATTGGCCTAATCACTCACTACCCCCACGAAAGGCCTTTGTATTTCATTCCCAAGCCAGAACACAAGCAAAGAGATGAAAAAGTAGAATTCCCATAAACTTCAGCTGAGAGGAACTTGAATCTTCCCAGCCCCTGAGAACCAAAGACCTCAAGCCTCTGATGTCATAAATTGCTGGTATTGCCTTGGCAACCTGACAGGGTTCCTCCCTCCATGATGTCAGAGGCAGCTGGTGTTACCTTGAGACCCATACAGGAATCACTTGCTGCTTTGCCGGGGTGCTGTATCACCTACGGGCCAGGGCCTGGGTCGAATTGGTAGGATTTCTGACTCTGGTAGCTTGACCTTGCCTCCCTGGAGCTCTTCCCAGCTCAGAACAACAGTTGTCACAAATAACTCCTGTTTGTGAGCACCTGAGGTTTGCTAGAGCCTGACAGTAGCAAGAGGAAGGAACCTAAGACAGGGCATTGAGGTCAGGATGGTTGGATCAAAAGGCAGGCAGAGACGGAAGAGGAGGACTAGAAATGGCAGTTACAGAATGTGAAAGGAGAAGGGCTTTGTGAGTGGGGAGGAGAGTTGTTGAAAGTGTAATGGCTTTGGGTTTAGGAATGGAGACTAAAGCTAGAATGCAGAGGGAAGGGATCGGGGCTGTGTGAGTGTAAACTCATTCAGGGATTGAGAAAAGGGAAGGGTTGTGAAATGCCAGAGGGCACAGTGGAATTTGGCTGTACAGAAAGGGGGGAAATGGGACAGAGTCCCCTAGTCTGAGAGACTTAGCTGTCTGGTGAGAGACTCAGGGTTAGTCACATGGTCATCTGAGGAGTGGCTACATCTGTCTAGTTTCCAATTGTTTTCCAGCACCTAGCACAGTGTCTGTCACACAGAAAAGGCTTAATAAATATCTACTGATCAAACGTTGAATTAGTAGGGAGAGGCTGGGGGAAAGAGTTGCCCACCTAATTTTCACCCACTCCCCCCACCTAAGTCTACATTAATGGGCAAACTGGGAAATCAGAAACCGGAGGGAATGGCTGGAGGGTAGTTAACCAGTGACAGTGAGATCTGAGGCAGACAGGAGAGACTGGGTTAGGGTCACACTTGGAGGCAGCCAGGGGAACTCTCAGGGCTCATGTGCAGAGTCTTTGTAGTGATAATTGGAGGAAAACATGAATGAACAGCCCTAGGAGCCCAAGAGGAAGATGTGGAGGAGGGAAGAGAAAGGAGGCGGTTTCCAGAAAAGGTTGAGAGTTGTTTCCAAAGAGAGAGTTGGCAAATGTGAATTAAAAGTAGCATCCCCACCCCATTCCCAATCATGAAACTACAATTGAATTGGTCATAACCGTATATATACAATGGCCGCAAATAAGGAGTTCATAAATCAATACCAGACCCATTCTAAACACCTATCCCAAGCCAGGTAATTATTAATACAACGAAGGCAGCATTGGCCATGTGGGCCAAAAGGCCAAAGGAGGGAGAAGTTACTGCTGCCCAGATCTTGATGTAAAGAACCCTGTGAGGGATGGCCTTGACATCTGACTCTCCATTGTTGAAAGACTCCAGAGGTATCTAGAAGAGGGGGAGGCAAGAGATGTAACACAGCACTGCTCTCTCCTTGTCTCCCTACAGGGTACTGGCTGTCACGCTGACATGAGCCCCCAGCACTCCTCCGTCTACCATGGCCACCCTTAACTCAGCCTCTACCACTGGTACCACCCCCTCCCCTGGGCACAATGCCCCGTCCCTGCCTTCGGACACCTTCTCCTCCAGCACCCCCTCTGATCCTGTCACCAAAGATCCCCCTGCTGCCTCCTCCACCTCTGAGAACATGAGGTCCTCAGAGCCAGGGGGACAGCTCCTGGAGTCGGGCTGTGGCCTCGTCCCACCAAAGGAGATTGGGGAGCCCCAGGAAGGGCCTGACTGTGGTCACTTCCCACCAAATGACCCAGGGGTGGAAAAGGACAAGGAGCAGGAGGAGGAAGAAGAAGGGCTCCCTCCCATGGACCTAAGCAACCACTTATTCTTCACAGCTGGAGGTGAGGCCTACCTAGTGGCCAAGCTGTCCCTGCCAGGTGGCAGTGAACTCCTGTTACCAAAGGGCTTCCCCTGGGGTGAGGCGGGCATCAAGGAAGAGCCCAGTCTGCCCTTCCTTGCCTACCCACCCCCCTCACACCTCACTGCCCTTCACATCCAACATGGCTTTGACCCAATCCAAGGCTTTAGCTCTTCTGACCAAATTCTGTCCCATGATACCTCAGCACCATCTCCGGCTGCCTGTGAGGAAAGGCATGGAGCTTTCTGGAGCTACCAGCTGGCTCCAAATCCACCCGGAGATCCCAAAGATGGCCCCATGGGGAACAGCGGGGGCAACCACGTGGCGGTCTTCTGGCTCTGCCTTCTGTGCCGCCTGGGTTTCAGCAAGCCCCAGGCCTTTATGGATCACACACAGTCTCATGGGGTGAAGCTAACCCCTGCCCAATATCAGGGCCTGTCAGGTAGCCCAGCTGTACTCCAGGAGGGAGATGAAGGCTGCAAGGCCCTCATAAGCTTTCTGGAGCCAAAACTCCCTGCTCGCCCCTCTTCTGACATACCCCTTGACAACAGCAGCACAGTGAACATGGAGGCGAATGTGGCCCAGACAGAGGATGGCCCCCCTGAGGCAGAAGTCCAGGCCCTTATCCTCCTGGATGAAGAAGTTATGGCCCTCAGCCCACCCTCTCCACCCACAGCCACCTGGGACCCCAGCCCAACCCAAGCCAAAGAATCGCCAGTAGCAGCAGGCGAGGCAGGGCCAGATTGGTTCCCTGAGGGGCAAGAAGAGGATGGAGGGCTCTGCCCCCCACTCAACCAAAGCTCACCCACCTCCAAGGAGGGGGGCACTCTCCCTGCCCCAGTGGGCTCCCCCGAAGACCCCAGTGACCCACCCCAGCCCTATCGCCTAGCTGATGACTACACCCCAGCCCCTGCAGCCTTCCAGGGCCTCAGCCTGTCCAGCCACATGTCCCTGCTCCACTCACGCAACTCCTGCAAGACACTCAAGTGTCCCAAGTGCAACTGGCACTACAAGTACCAGCAGACCCTGGATGTGCACATGCGAGAGAAGCACCCTGAGAGCAACAGTCACTGCAGCTACTGCAGTGCTGGGGGCGCCCACCCCCGCCTTGCTCGTGGAGAGAGCTACAACTGTGGCTACAAACCCTACCGCTGTGACGTCTGCAACTACTCTACAACCACCAAAGGCAACCTCAGCATCCATATGCAGTCTGACAAGCACCTGGCCAACCTACAGGGCTTCCAGGCGGGCCCTGGTGGGCAGGGAAGTCCACCAGAGGCATCACTCCCACCCTCCGCGGGAGACAAAGAGCCTAAGACCAAATCATCCTGGCAGTGCAAGGTGTGCAGCTACGAGACAAACATCTCCCGTAACCTGCGCATCCATATGACCTCTGAGAAGCACATGCAGAATGTCCTAATGCTGCACCAGGGGCTGCCGCTGGGCCTGCCACCTGGATTGATGGGGCCAGGCCCTCCTCCCCCACCAGGGGCTACCCCCACTAGCCCCCCTGAACTCTTCCAGTACTTTGGGCCCCAGGCCCTAGGGCAGCCTCAGACTCCCTTGGCTGGCCCGGGGCTGAGGCCAGACAAGCCCCTGGAAGCCCAGCTACTTCTCAATGGTTTCCACCACGTAGGAGCACCTGCCCGCAAGTTCCCCACATCCGGTAAGCTTCTGTGCTTCTTCCCTCTTCTCTCCTCTTGGGCCACTAATCTGTCTCTGTCCTCTAGCCCCTGGAAGCCTATCCCCTGATGCCCACCTGCCTCCAAGTCAGCTCCTGGGTTCCTCATCTGACAGCCTGCCCACCTCACCACCCCCAGACGACAGCCTGTCCCTGAAGGTGTTCCGCTGCCTAGTGTGCCAGGCCTTCAGCACAGACAGCCTGGAGCTGCTGCTCTACCACTGCAGCATAGGCCGGAGCCTCCCGGAAGCTGAATGGAAGGAGGTGGCTGGTGACACCCACCGCTGCAAGCTTTGCTGCTATGGCACCCAGCTCAAGGCCAACTTCCAACTCCACCTCAAGACTGACAAACATGCTCAGAAGTACCAGCTGGCAGCCCACCTGCGGGAGGGGGGTGGAGCCATGGGCACCCCTTCCCCAGCATCCCTGGGAGATGGGGCTCCTTATGGGTCTGTCTCCCCACTACACCTGCGCTGCAACATCTGTGACTTTGAGTCCAACAGCAAGGAGAAGATGCAGCTGCATGCCAGGGGTGCAGCCCACGAAGAAAACAGCCAAATCTATAAGGTGAGGCTGGGTCAGGAAGGGCCATCGGAAGAGGGCCTGAGCCAGCCTCTTCCCATGGTTCTAGTTTCTGCTGGACATGGAGGGAGCGGAGGCAGGGGCAGAGCTGGGGCTATACCACTGCCTGTTGTGTGCGTGGGAGACACCCTCCCGCTTGGCTGTGCTGCAACACCTGCGCACACCTGCCCACCGCGATGCCCAGGCCCAGAGGCGTCTGCAGCTGCTACAGAATGGCCCAACCACTGAGGAAGGACTCGCAGCTCTTCAGAGCATCCTGAGCTTCAGCCACGGGCAGCTCCGGACTCCCGGTGAGGAAGAAGGGACTGGAGAATAAGAGCTGCTTTAAGCTGACTCTCCCCCCATCCTACACAGGGAAGGCTCCTGTCACCCCCTTAGCTGAGCCACCCACCCCTGAGAAAGATGCCCAGAACAAGACAGAACAATTGGGTGAGTTTTCCCTCCCTTCCCCCCAGTCCTCCGGTTCCTTAATCTCCTCTTCTTTCATCCTCAGCTTCAGAAGAGACAGAAAACAAGACTGGCCCTTCCAGAGACAGTGCCAACCAGACCACGGTCAGAATTGGGGTAACTGGGAAGAGCTGAAGTGGGGGCCTGGCCACTTCGTCCACTGCCCATATGTTCCCTCCAGGTATACTGCTGTCCATACTGCAGCTTCCTGAGCCCAGAGTCCAGCCAGGTGAGGGCTCATACACTCTCCCAGCATGCAGTGCAGCCCAAGTACAGATGCCCACTGTGCCAGGAACAGCTGGTGGGCCGGCCTGCCCTGCACTTCCACCTTAGCCACCTTCACAACGTGGTGCCCGAGTGCGTTGAGAAGCTGCTGCTTGTAGTGAGTACAGGCTGGGTGAGGACGGTACAACATGGTGAAGCCACTAGGCTTTTTCTCATTGCAGGCTACAACTGTAGAAATGACATTTACAACCAAAGTGCTGTCTGCACCCACATTAAGCCCTCTGGACAATGGCCAAGAACCCCCCACTCATGGGCCAGAGCCTACACCGAGCAGAGACCAGGCAGCAGGTAAGGAATGGAACAGCAAACCTCCCAAGGTACTCCTCATTGTACTTTCTTCTCTCTCCCCTAGAAGGCCCTAACCTGACCCCAGAAGCCAGTCCAGATCCTCTTCCTGAGCCTCCCCTGGCCTCAGTTGAGGTCCCAGACAAACCCTCAGGAAGCCCTGGCCAACCCCCTTCTCCAGCCCCATCTCCAGTCCCTGAACCTGATGCCCAAGCTGAAGACGTAGCTCCTCCGCCCACCATGGCTGAGGAGGAAGAGGGGACCACTGGGGAGCTCCGCTCTGCAGAGCCAGCTCCAGCTGACTCTCGCCACCCTCTGACCTATCGGAAAACCACCAACTTTGCCCTGGACAAGTTTCTCGACCCTGCCCGGCCCTATAAGTGCACTGTGTGTAAGGAGTCCTTCACCCAGAAGAATATTCTGTTGGTTCATTATAATTCTGTCTCCCACCTTCACAAGATGAAGAAGGCTGCCATTGACCCCTCTGCCCCTGCACGGGGAGAGGCCGGTGCCCCACCCACCACCACTGCTGCCACAGACAAGCCCTTTAAGTGCACAGTCTGCAGAGTCTCCTACAACCAGAGCTCCACCCTGGAGATCCACATGCGGTCAGTTCTGCATCAGACTCGCTCTCGGGGAACCAAGACTGATTCCAAGATTGAAGGGCCAGAACGCAGCCAAGAAGAGCCCAAGGAAGGCGAGACAGAGGGGGAGGTGGGCACTGAGAAGAAGGGCCCTGACACCAGTGGCTTCATATCTGGATTGCCTTTCCTGTCCCCTCCCCCACCTCCCTTGGACCTGCACCGATTCCCAGCCCCTCTCTTCACCCCACCAGTCCTGCCCCCCTTCCCTCTGGTGCCCGAATCACTGCTTAAGCTCCAGCAGCAGCAGCTGCTCCTGCCCTTCTACCTCCACGATCTCAAGGTGGGGCCCAAGCTGACACTAGCTGGGCCTGCACCTGTGCTGTCCCTGCCAGCTGCCACCCCTCCTCCTCCACCCCAACCTCCCAAGGCTGAGCTGGCTGAGCGGGAGTGGGAGCGGCCCCCCATGGCCAAAGAGGGTAATGAGGCAGGGCCTTCCTCACCCCCCGACCCATTGCCCAACGAGGCTGCCCGCACTGCAGCCAAAGCCCTTCTAGAAAACTTTGGCTTTGAGCTGGTGATCCAGTACAATGAAGGGAAGCAAGCTGTGCCCCCTCCCCCTACCCCACCCCCACCTGAGGCCCTCGGGGGTGGGGACAAGCTGGCCTGTGGGGCCTGTGGGAAACTCTTCTCCAATATGCTTATCCTCAAGACACACGAGGAACATGTCCACCGCCGCTTTCTGCCCTTTGAAGCCCTGAGCCGTTATGCTGCTCAGTTTCGAAAGAGCTATGACAGCCTATACCCGCCCCTTGCAGAGCCTCCCAAACCTCCTGATGGGTCTCTGGATTCACCTGTTCCCCATCTGGGCCCACCCTTCCTGGTCCCAGAGCCTGAGGCAGGGGGGACCCGTGCCCCTGAAGAGCGAAGTCGAGCAGGGGGACACTGGCCCATAGAAGAGGAAGAAAGCTCCAGAGGGAATCTTCCTCCCCTGGTGCCTGCCGGCCGCCGGTTCTCCAGAACCAAGTTCACAGAGTTCCAGACCCAAGCCCTGCAGTCTTTCTTTGAGACTAGCGCCTACCCCAAAGACGGAGAGGTGGAGCGACTCGCAAGTCTGTTGGGTCTGGCTAGCCGTGTGGTGGTGGTGTGGTTCCAGAATGCCCGCCAGAAAGCACGCAAAAATGCCTGTGAGGGTGGGTCCATGCCAACCGGAGGAGGCACTGGGGGAGCCTCCGGCTGCAGGCGTTGCCACGCCACTTTCTCCTGTGTTTTTGAGTTGGTGCGCCACCTCAAGAAGTGCTATGATGACCAGACCCTTGAAGAGGAGGAGGAAGAGGCAGAGAGAGGGGAAGAGGAGGAAGAGGTGGAAGAAGAAGAAGTAGAGGAGGAACAGGGCCTTGAACCTCCAGCAGGGCCTGAGGGCCCATTACCAGAGCCTCCAGATGGGGAGGAGCTGAGCCAAGCAGAGGCAACAAAGGCAGGAGGCAAAGAGCCTGAAGAGAAGGCTACTCCATCACCTTCCCCAGCCCATACCTGTGACCAGTGTGCCATTTCTTTCTCCAGCCAGGACCTCCTGACCAGTCACCGCCGACTACATTTCCTGCCATCTCTGCAGCCCAGTGCTCCCCCCCAACTCCTAGATCTGCCCTTGCTGGTGTTTGGGGAGAGAAACCCCCTGGTGGCAGCCACCTCACCAATGCCAGGTCCACCTCTCAAACGGAAGCATGAGGACGGCAGCTTGTCTCCCACAGGCAGTGAAGCAGGGGGAGGAGGGGAGGGCGAGCCCCCCAGGGACAAGCGCCTGCGCACCACCATCTTGCCTGAGCAGCTAGAGATCCTGTACCGTTGGTACATGCAGGATTCCAACCCAACACGCAAGATGCTCGACTGCATCTCCGAGGAGGTGGGGCTCAAAAAGCGAGTGGTACAGGTCTGGTTCCAGAATACCAGGGCCCGGGAGAGGAAAGGCCAGTTTCGAAGCACCCCTGGGGGGGTGCCTAGTCCAGCAGTGAAACCGCCTGCCACAGCCACCCCTGCATCCTTGCCCAAGTTCAACCTCTTATTAGGCAAGGTAGATGATGGCACTGGGAGGGAAGCCCCAAAGAGGGAAGCACCTGCTTTTCCCTACCCCACTGCCACGCTTGCTTCTGGGCCCCAGCCTTTCCTACCACCTGGGAAAGAGGCCACCACCCCAACACCAGAGCCACCTCTACCTCTCCTACCTCCCCCTCCACCCAGTGAGGAAGAGGGCCCAGAGGAACCACCTAAAGCTTCTCCAGAGAGTGAGGCTTGCAGTCTCTCTGCAGGAGATCTGAGTGATTCATCTGCTTCCAGCCTAGCTGAACCAGAATCCCCTGGGGCTGGAGGGACCAGTGGGGGACCTGGAGGTGGGACTGGGGTTCCAGATGGAATGGGGCAGCGGCGCTACAGGACCCAGATGAGCAGCCTGCAGCTGAAGATCATGAAAGCCTGCTATGAAGCTTACCGCACCCCCACCATGCAGGAGTGTGAGGTGCTGGGAGAGGAGATTGGGCTGCCCAAGAGAGTCATCCAGGTCTGGTTCCAGAATGCTCGTGCCAAGGAAAAGAAGGCCAAACTACAGGGGACAGCCGCTGGGAGCACTGGGGGCAGCAGTGAGGGCCTCTTAGCAGCCCAGCGCACTGACTGCCCCTATTGTGATGTCAAGTATGATTTCTATGTCTCCTGCCGAGGCCATCTCTTTTCCCGTCAGCACCTGGCCAAGCTCAAGGAGGCGGTTCGAGCCCAGCTGAAGAGTGAAAGCAAGTGCTACGACTTGGCCCCAGCACCTGAGGCTCCCCCAGCTCTCAAGGCCCCACCTGCCACCACACCTGCCTCCATGCCCCTCGGGGCTGCCCCAACCTTGCCTCGCCTGGCGCCGGTCCTCTTATCTGGCCCAGCTCTGGCTCAGCCCCCGCTGGGCAACTTAGCTCCTTTCAATTCAGGTGAGTAGGGAGGCTGGGAGGAGCTGGACTTCCTAATCCTTCATCCTTCCTTTCACCTTTCTAGGCCCGGCAGCCTCCTCAGGCCTCCTCGGCCTCGCCACTTCGGTCCTGCCTACCACCACAGTGGTCCAGACTGCTGGCCCAGGCCGCCCCTTACCTCAGAGACCCATGCCCGACCAAACCAACACCTCCACAGCAGGCACCACTGACCCTGTCCCAGGCCCTCCTACTGAGCCCTTGGGGGACAAGGTCTCCAGTGAGCGAAAGCCAGTTGCAGGCCCCACCAGCTCCTCCAATGATGCCCTCAAGAACCTCAAAGCATTGAAGACCACTGTCCCAGCCCTGTTGGGGGGCCAGTTCCTGCCCTTTCCATTGCCCCCTGCTGGGGGAACAGCACCGCCAGCTGTCTTTGGCCCCCAGCTACAGGGGGCCTACTTCCAACAGCTCTATGGCATGAAGAAGGGGCTATTTCCCATGAACCCCATGATACCTCAGACCCTCATTGGGCTGCTCCCCAATGCCCTCCTCCAGCCGCCACCCCAGCCCCCTGAGCCCACAGCCACAGCACCTCCAAAGCCTCCTGAACTGCCTGCTCCAGGGGAGGGGGAAGCTGGTGAGGTTGATGAGCTGCTGACAGGCAGCACTGGCATCTCCACCGTGGATGTAACCCATCGCTACCTGTGCCGCCAGTGCAAGATGGCATTTGACGGGGAGGCCCCGGCTACTGCCCACCAGAGATCCTTCTGCTTCTTTGGGCGGGGCTCTGGGGGCTCCATGCCACCCCCATTGCGGGTGCCCATCTGCACCTACCACTGCCTGGCATGTGAGGTGCTGCTGAGTGGGCGTGAAGCCCTAGCCTCCCACCTGCGCTCCTCGGCCCACAGGCGCAAGGCAGCCCCACCTCAAGGGGGCCCACCCATCTCCATCACCAACGCCGCCACTGCTGCCTCGGCTGCTGTGGCTTTTGCCAAAGAGGAAGCAAGATTACCTCACACGGACTCCAACCCAAAAACTACGACTACCTCTACACTTCTAGCTTTATAAACAGATTAACCAAGATGGGGAGAGGGGAGGGCCTCAGGGCTCCCTCTTTTACCCCAAGGGGTGTTCGGTGGGAGCTCAAATCCCTCACCCCACCCCCTGGCCCCGCCCACCTCACAGGAACTGTTCAGTTCCCACCCTCAGTGGGCACCACACACCCCACTTCCAGCAGAGTCCTGCCTCCTCCCAATCCCCACAGACACACACATTGATCCTCCTCCTCAGCTCCTTGCAGATGTAGCCCTTGCCCATCTTCACAGACACATACACCCATCTTGGCACCCTGATTATTCATACATGTCTGCCTACCACACACAAAATATATCCTTGGTTCTATCTTCCTTTTCCTCACTGAATTCCCAGCTCCCCATCCCCATAAATGCATACACATACATGCACACACACACGTTATCCCATGATGTTCCACTGAGAAAACACCAAAAAATTTTGAAAAAGAAGATAAAAAGAAGAAACGAAAAAGAAAGCCCAAGGCAAAGAAGGGGGAAGGAAAACAAACTTCGCCACTCTCTCTTCTCCTTCCTAACCCTTTGTCTAGAGCACCACACCGCTCACAAACTCTTTCCAAATGCTCAGTTGGCTCCCAAAGTTGGAGCCTGGCATGGGCAGGGAGCCCACAAAACTCTAACCAAACTGGAGGCTGGCATGGGAGAAGTGCTTCTGGTTCACTCTTCCTACCCTCTCCCTCCTAACCCTCTCCTTGCCTGACAGGGGAGCCCCTGTGGCCTGGACTCTAGGGGATGCCGCCACCAGAAACCCCTCTGCCAATCCCTACCTTGCACCCTGGGAACTGCAGTAACTTATTCTCAAAGGCTTTAAACACAGAGATCCTCTCAGCGGCCGTGGGCCTGCCCCTTGTCCTAGCCCTGCCACGTGAGGGTCCAGCCTCCAGGGACAGGCACTGCCCACCAACGGCAAATCCAAAGTTCTTTCAAAAAAAAAAACTGAAACACAACCAAAAAAGCAAGAGCGAGAGAGAGTACGTGCACACGCGCACAAAAGAGAGAAACGGACACCAGAGGAATGAACTAAAGAAAAACGTAAACTTGGAAAATACAGAAAAAAAAAAAAAGGAAGAAAACTCCCATCAGACAAGTGTTTTTTTTCCTATTTGTGTCACTC